AGGCATGTGGTGCATGCCTATAGTCCCAGCTACTTGGGAGGCTGAGGCAGAGAATTGCTTGAATCTAGGAGGCCAAGGTTGCAGTGAGCCAAGATTGCGCCACTGCACTCCCGCCTGGGTGACAGAGTGAGACTGTCTCAAAAGAAAAAAAAAAAAGAAAGAAATAACATTGTGAAGGTCCTTGGCCAGGTGACTGGCACATAGTAGGTCCTCAATAAACACTGGTTTCCTTCATCTAACGCCCAGCAACATGATGTCTCCATGAAGGCCAGGATCTTGCCTGGTCACCTCTGTCTCAGCACCCAGCAGTGGACCATATTCAACACTTAGTCCAGTGTTGAATACAGTTCACCTCTTCACACAACACGCCTGGGTGGCTTGTTAGTATGAAAATAACTTTCTTATAAGGAAATCAAAGAAAGCCTGATATGCATTGGCAAGACAGACATAAGCACATCACCAACTAGGGTGACCCGTCCTGGTTTGTTCAGGACTTTTTCAGTTTTTGCACAGAAAGTCCCAAGAAACCCCTCAATCCCAAGCAAAAACGGGAAGTTGGTCACCCAATCTCCCACTTCCACAAGGCCCAGCTTAACACATTAACTGATTTTCTCATGCTCCTGCTCCCAGTTTCCCATTCCTCACTCCCTTGTTCCCAAAGGAAGGAAGGAAAAAGAGGAAAAAAGGTGAGACGGGAGGAGATGGGAGTGAGGGAGAATGGCCTTTCCAGGCCCTTTTCTAGGTCTTACCCTCCAGATTAGGGCAATACGCCCCTCCCACCCATCCCCAGCTGCTGTAGTCTCTCTGACCACTGGTGCTTCCCCTGTGTCTGAGGTCAGATAGTTTATTAGGTTTATTACTCACACTTTGTCCCAGTTCCTCGAGCCCAATTCCACAGGGCAACATGAATGAGAGCCAGGTGCCTCCTGTGCAGGCAGTGAGTTTGGATCACAGGAGAGAAACCCCCAAATTAGGAGACTTGGAGTTTATATAGAGAATCTGGTATATCTTCCTCTCTGGAAGAGAGAGAGAGAGAGAGAGAGAGAGAGAGAAACGTTTACTCTGGAATGTAAATCTCCGGTGAAGAAGAGGAAGAATGCGAGCAAATCTCTGGACGTTGCACTCAAGGTATGTTTGCTATTCAATCACCCTTCAGCAAATGTAATTATCAAAGTAAGAATTTGTTTCCCAGAACTGAAGAATGTGGATCCAGATGGAAGGGTTCTATAGTGTCCAGGACAATAAATGAAGAAAGACCCAGTCCAGGGCACAGGATCAAGGTGAAACTTCCTGTTTGAGGTTGTACTGCATAGACTTTCTGAGGCAGATGTTTCCTGCCCTCAGGCGAATGCTGCATCAGTGCCCAGGCAAGCCCAGGAGTTGACATTTCTCTGCCCAGCCATGGGCCTCACCCTGCTCTTGCTGCTGCTCCTGGGACTAGAAGGTAAGGTTCAGGAGGAGCTGCAGCTCTGGGCCGCCCAAAATTCCCACCTCCTTTCCTTCCCCAGGTCAGGGCATAGTTGGCAGCCTCCCTGAGGTGCTGCAGGCACCCGTGGGAAGCTCCATTCTGGTGCAGTGCCACTACAGGCTCCAGGATGTCAAAGCTCAGAAGGTGTGGTGCCGGTTCTTGCCGGAGGGGTGCCAGCCCCTGGTGTCCTCAGCTGTGGATCGCAGAGCTCCAGCGGGCAGGCGTACGTTTCTCACAGACCTGGGTGGGGGCCTGCTGCAGGTGGAAATGGTTACCCTGCAGGAAGAGGATGCTGGCGAGTATGGCTGCATGGTGGATGGGGCCAGGGGGCCCCAGATTTTGCACAGAGTCTCTCTGAACATACTGCCCCCAGGTGAGTTATCCTAGGCCAGCTACCACCCCTTAGTTTCCTTCTGACTCCATTCCTGGCCTGACAGAGGAAGAAGAAGAGACCCATAAGATTGGCAGTCTGGCTGAGAACGCATTCTCAGACCCTGCAGGCAGTGCCAACCCTTTGGAACCCAGCCAGGATGAGAAGAGGTACTGACAGGATTGGATTTGGGAGGCCAGGATCTAAGCCTGCCTATCCCTTTCTGTTCCTCAGCATCCCCTTGATCTGGGGTGCTGTGCTCCTGGTAGGTCTGCTGGTGGCAGCGGTGGTGCTGTTTGCTGTGATGGCCAAGAGGAAACAAGGTAGGTGGCTATCTTCCTATCTCAGCCTGGCCGCAGACTATGCTGCTGTTGTCTGTCCTGCCAGGGAACAGGCTTGGTGTCTGTGGCCGATTCCTGAGCAGCAGAGTTTCAGGCATGGTAAGAGGCCTCTGCAGGCCCACAGCCAAATTAGGCATTCCTGACTTGCCTGCTTTTGTTACAGAATCCCTCCTCAGTGGTCCACCACGTCAGTGACTCTGGACCGGCTGCTGAATTGCCTTTGGATGTACCACACATTAGGCTTGACTCACCACCTTCATTTGACAATACCACCTACACCAGCCTACCTCTTGATTCCCCATCAGGAAAACCTTCACTCCCAGCTCCATCCTCATTGCCCCCTCTACCTCCTAAGGTCCTGGTCTGCTCCAAGCCTGTGACATATGCCACAGTAATCTTCCCGGGAGGGAACAAGGGTGGAGGGACCTCGTGTGGGCCAGCCCAGAATCCACCTAACAATCAGACTCCATCCAGCTAAGCTGCTCATCACACTTTAAACTCATGAGGACCATCCCTAGGGGTTCTGTGCATCCATCCAGCCAGCTCATGCCCTAGGATCCTTAGGATATCTGAGCAACCAGGGACTTTAAGATCTAATCCAATGTCCTAACTTTACTAGGGAAAGTGACGCTCAGACATGACTGAGATGTCTTGGGGAAGACCTCCCTGCACCCAACTCCCCCACTGGTTCTTCTACCATTACACACTGGGCTAAATAAACCCTAATAATGATGTGCAAACTCTTAATGGCTGAATGGGAAAGGAAACTGCCCAAGTTTGACTAATTGCTTGGCCTGTGAATGGAAAAGACTCTGGTCTAAATTTTGTGCTGTATGATCTCCTGTCTCTCGTCA